CTAATTGTACATAAGGTAGTTTTCCTGATGCAAGTGTTCCTTCTATAGCTGGGACAGTTGGCAATTCTACCAGTCATATGTCCTTAAGAGATATCTTTAACACCACCACCACCACCACCACCACCAAGAGAATAACATCACTTTGAGGACTGGGGCAAGCTTAAATTAACTGGTTTCCCTGCAGCCATTAGAAAATTTATTTTTTCTCTGTGATTGGATCTCTTGGAAGCTTTCTTCATAATAGACAGAGGGGGCTCAGGCAAGGCGGCCTAAGTAGATAATGAGGATTTAGGATAGCCGTCTTACACTCTTAGCACAGAGGCAGGCATGAAGAATTGCAACAATTCCTCTTGATTGTAATAATTCCTCTTTATTGTTGGGCATTGGGGTGTTTCTTTGGTTTAAAAAAATGTGCTATGTAGAGGAGGAGTAAGGGGAGATTGTTTTAATGCTTAGCAGAAAATTGAAATACTGGGTCTCGGAGAGTGGAAGGAGGGCTGGGAGAGGCAGCTTTCGGATCGGCGGTCGCTTTCTATGAAGTCTTCCTTTCCTCCCTGCTTCCCTCCTTCAAAGCATCTTTCTCTAGGCGTTCCGGCAGGCAGCCCAGGAGGCCAGATTCTCCAGGGCGCCCGGGGCCGCGCGGCACGGGGCCCCTGCCGGTGCCTCCTTCCCCGGCCGCCGCGTTTCCGCAGGCGCCTCTGGTCCCCGGCACGGCGCAGGCCGAGATCCGGGCCTGGGCGCGCCGAGGGGCCGCGGGGCTCGCACCGGGCCGTCCCGCGCTCCACCTGCCCGGCAGCCCGCCGGCAGCTTGCAACCCGGGAGCCCCGGCTCCCTGCGCCCCCTACGCCCCCAACGCCGCGCCGGCGCCTCGGCCCGCGGCCGGGGGTTATGAATGGGCGCAGCGGAAGCACCGCCCCCCCCGGACGTGACGCTCGGCCAATGGCAGCGCGGGCTGCGTGGATGGATGAGGTCAGCGCTGTCGTGTCGGGAATGGAATGTGTAAGTGTAACATTCAGAACCGGGTAACATTCGGCGACCGAACGCGGCGGTCGGCAGCGTTCGCGCGGGGGCCTGCGAAGCGCTGCTCGGGGCCGGCACTGCCCGCGGGGAGGACGCGCCGCCGCCGCCACCCAGCGCCGCCGCCGCCGCCGCCTCCAGCCGGGCCGCCGCGCGTCCCGGGGGCCGGCCCCGCGAGCGCAGGAGTAAACACCGCCGGAGTCTTGGAGCCGCTGCAGAAGGGAATAAAGAGAGATGCAGGGATTTGTGAGGTTACGGCGCCCCAGCTGCAAGATGCACTAGCCGGCTGAACCCGGGATCGGCTGACTTGTTGGAACCGGAGTGCTCTGCACGGAGAGTGGTGGATGAGTTGAAGTTGCCTTCCCGGGGCTCATTTTCCACGCTGCCGAGAGGAATCCGAGAGGCAAGGCAATCACTTCGTCTTGCCATTGATTGGGTATCGGGAGCTTTTTTTTTCTCCCCTCTCTCTTTCTTTTCCTCCGTCTTGTTGCATGCAAGAAAATTACAGTCCGCTGCTCGCCCGCCCTGGGTGCGAGATATTCAGCCCCGCTCTCTCCCGTGCATTGTGCAACCCAAAGATGAAAGACCGAAGGGGAGAAAGTTAAAGAAATCGCCCACATGCGCTGGATCAGTCCACGGCTTGGGGAAAGGCATCCAGAGAAGGTGGGAGCGGAGAGTTTGAAGTCTTTACAGGCGGGAAGATGGCGGACTGGAGCTGAAAGTGTTGATTGGGAAACTTGGGTGATTCTTGTGTTTATTTACAATCCTCTTGACCCAGGCAGGACACATGCAGGCCAAAAAACGCTATTTCATCCTGCTCTCAGCTGGCTCTTGTCTCGCCCTTTTGTTTTATTTCGGAGGCTTGCAGTTTAGGGCATCGAGGAGCCACAGCCGGAGAGAAGAACACAGCGGTAGGAATGGCTTGCACCACCCCAGTCCGGATCATTTCTGGCCCCGCTTCCCGGACGCTCTGCGCCCCTTCGTTCCTTGGGATCAATTGGAAAACGAGGATTCCAGCGTGCACATTTCCCCCCGGCAGAAGCGAGATGCCAACTCCAGCATCTACAAAGGCAAGAAGTGCCGCATGGAGTCCTGCTTCGATTTCACCCTTTGCAAGAAAAACGGCTTCAAAGTCTACGTATACCCACAGCAAAAAGGGGAGAAAATCGCCGAAAGTTACCAAAACATTCTAGCGGCCATCGAGGGCTCCAGGTTCTACACCTCGGACCCCAGCCAGGCGTGCCTCTTTGTCCTGAGTCTGGATACTTTAGACAGAGACCAGTTGTCACCTCAGTATGTGCACAATTTGAGATCCAAAGTGCAGAGTCTCCACTTGTGGAACAATGGTAGGAATCATTTAATTTTTAATTTATATTCCGGCACTTGGCCTGACTACACCGAGGACGTGGGGTTTGACATCGGCCAGGCGATGCTGGCCAAAGCCAGCATCAGTACTGAAAACTTCCGACCCAACTTTGATGTTTCTATTCCCCTCTTTTCTAAGGATCATCCCAGGACAGGAGGGGAGAGGGGGTTTTTGAAGTTCAACACCATCCCTCCTCTCAGGAAGTACATGCTGGTATTCAAGGGGAAGAGGTACCTGACAGGGATAGGATCAGACACCAGGAATGCCTTATATCACGTCCATAACGGGGAGGACGTTGTGCTCCTCACCACCTGCAAGCATGGCAAAGACTGGCAAAAGCACAAGGATTCTCGCTGTGACAGAGACAACACCGAGTATGAGAAGTAAGTGTCTGGGCTGGCGTGTCTTTGGGAGTTCATTTGCTGTTTACTCCTCTTCTCTTTCTAGGTATGATTATCGGGAAATGCTGCACAATGCCACTTTCTGTCTGGTTCCTCGTGGTCGCAGGCTTGGGTCCTTCAGATTCCTGGAGGCTTTGCAGGTAAGAGGCCCTGGAGCCTTCCCAGAATAGGGCTCACATTCACGAAGTCCCCTTTTTTGCTCAGGCTGCCTGCGTCCCTGTGATGCTCAGCAATGGATGGGAGTTGCCATTCTCTGAAGTGATTAATTGGAACCAAGCTGCCGTCATAGGCGATGAGAGATTGTTATTACAGGTAAGGAAGGGGCTGTGGCCTTCAACACATCATATAATTCCTATGTGTTCACCTTGTGTTACAGATTCCTTCTACAATCAGGTCTATTCATCAGGATAAAATCCTAGCACTTAGACAGCAGACACAATTCTTGTGGGAGGCTTATTTTTCTTCAGTTGAGAAGATTGTATTAACTACACTAGAGGTAAGTGAGACCACTTGGCTCTTGGGCTTGAAATCCTCACTGTGTGCTATGTTTTATTTTCTAGATTATTCAGGACAGAATATTCAAGCACATATCACGTAACAGTTTAATATGGAACAAACATCCTGGAGGATTGTTCGTACTACCACAGTATTCATCTTATCTGGGAGATTTTCCTTACTACTATGCTAATTTAGGTAAGTGAATTTCCTCCAGGGAGTTGCCCTTGTTCATTAGGCTCTACTCTCCTTTTTATTTCAGGTTTAAAGCCCCCCTCCAAATTCACTGCAGTCATCCATGCGGTGACCCCCCTGGTCTCTCAGTCCCAGCCAGTGTTGAAGCTTCTCGTGGCTGCAGCCAAGTCCCAGTACTGTGCCCAGGTGAGCGGGAAGTTGACAGAGAAGCCCCTGCCCCCAGCCATCTAATGAGCCCCATCCCTTTCAGATCATAGTTCTATGGAATTGTGACAAGCCCCTACCAGCCAAACACCGCTGGCCTGCCACTGCTGTGCCTGTCGTCGTCATTGAAGGAGAGAGCAAGGTAAGACTCGAAGGGGACCTATATGTGGAACCCCTCCCCACTGCCTACTTCTACTTCCTCCCAGGTTATGAGCAGCCGTTTTCTGCCCTACGACAACATCATCACAGACGCCGTGCTCAGCCTTGACGAGGACACGGTGCTTTCAACAACAGAGGTAAGAACCCATGCCTGAGGAGCAGCAGGTGGGATTGCTTGTTTGGCTTGTGTTCTGCCTGCAGGTGGATTTCGCCTTCACAGTGTGGCAGAGCTTCCCTGAGAGGATTGTGGGGTACCCCGCGCGCAGCCACTTCTGGGATAACTCTAAGGAGCGGTGGGGATACACATCAAAGTGGACGAACGACTACTCCATGGTGTTGACAGGAGCTGCTATTTACCACAAGTGAGGAATCTGGACATGTCTCTTACAGACTTCCCCCTGTGAAACCCATCTTTGATTTTTACAGATATTATCACTACCTATACTCCCATTACCTGCCAGCCAGCCTGAAGAACATGGTGGACCAATTGGCCAATTGTGAGGACATTCTCATGAACTTCCTGGTGTCTGCTGTGACAAAATTGCCTCCAATCAAAGTGACCCAGAAGAAGCAGTATAAGGAGACAATGATGGGACAGGTAAGTATAGAAGAGCCCTCTTCCCTTGCTTCATCATTATCCTTGTTTCTCTCCTTCTCCCTAGACTTCTCGGGCTTCCCGTTGGGCTGACCCTGACCACTTTGCCCAGCGACAGAGCTGCATGAATACGTTTGCCAGCTGGTTTGGCTACATGCCGCTGATCCACTCTCAGATGAGGCTCGACCCCGTCCTCTTTAAAGACCAGGTCTCTATTTTGAGGAAGAAATACCGAGACATTGAGCGACTTTGAGGAATCCGGCTGAGTGGGGGAGGGGAAGCAAGAAGGGATGGGGGTCAAGCTGCTCTCTCTTCCCAGTGCAGATCCACTCATCAGCAGAGCCAGATTGTGCCAACTATCCAAAAACTTAGATGAGCAGAATGACAAAAAAAAAAAGGCCAATGAGAACTCAACTCCTGGCTCCTGGGACTGCACCAGACTGCTCCAAACTCACCTCACTGGCTTCTGTGTCCCAAGACTAGGTTGTGTACAGTTTAATTATGGAACATTAAATAATTATTTTTGAAATGATTGCTATGCAGGTTTAAACTTTTTTAATGATCAAAACTATTAAAAACCAGAGTTCTTTGTTTAATCAAAATTGTGTTGGTTGTGAATATTTCAAAGCTGCTATTCCTTTTCCCACAGACATCATTGTCATGGCCATGTAGGGTGCCCTGCAGTTTCAAAAGCTCAAACTTCGTGGAAAACACAATAAGTCACTCTACCCATTATCAAGAAATAACTGAGCATAAGTTGTAACTTCATTATTCAACTTTGCCAGTGCAAATTGTTTTCCACTTCGAATCTTCAAATCCACTTGAACTTTTATCTCTAAAATGTCGCTGCATGAAAGAAAGTATTACGACTTCCAGGTAGGCAGTTCTAACTGAAATCTCTATGTTTGAGATAGATATATATGATAATCGTTTTTCATTGGGGGGGTGGGGGGAATTAGTACCAAGAAAACACTAGTATAATTAAGAAATGTTCAGTTTGCACAAAGAACTATCCAGATAACCCACCAGCATGTTAGTGAGATGGAAATACAGACCCACAACAGTAACCCAATACTTGCAGGGGTTGGGGGCACGGTTATAGATTCAACCATTGACCTAAGTCTGCGTAGCACTGGGAAGAGGCTTTGGTTTAGAAGCCAAGGAATAATGAGTATATTGGGGAGAACAGATTATTTACAAGATGAACTCTTTAATGTTTGTGAGAATCTCAAGTTTCAGAGTTTCTCTTTTGAGAAAGAAAAAGGGGTAATAAGGTAGAAATTCACACCAATGAACAAGAGGATTGCTGCAAAGTAACTGAGGAGATGTCTCGCCATTGGGACCCTAATGCCATTTTTGGTCAAACATTGTTTTGAGCAAGAATCTGGCAAACAAAATAATCAACAACAAATGTGAATATAGTTTCATTTACTTTTAATTTTTAAATCTGTGGAAAAGTTTAGTTGTGCTTCTTGTTAAAAAGAACATTTCTATCCCTGAAAATGCTATCTTGGGCTTATGATTATTGTTAAACTCCAAGTATAAACTGAAAAAAAAAACATATCCCTAACTCTGTTATGAAAAATGGAGACTTCTGATATTAAATGCTTTCTTCTACTTGGAAGAGGCCAGAGAAAACAGGGAAGAGAAAGACATTATTGAGTTTGACCATGTATTATGCTGAATAAACAATAAGCACTTTAGAGTCCCTCCCTCAAACTCTCATACATTTCATATTTCTTTTCCATTTATTTTCAGTTTTGTTTTAGAAGAAAAGTTCATCAGAGAATTTTGTTCTGATAATTTCAAGTGGCCATCTTAGGTCAGTGGAAACCGTAAGTCCATTGGACTTTACCTCATCCTTTCTTTGTAGACATCTGGGAGAGGAAGAGGAGCTTGTAATGATAGCACGGGGATGGTGCTGTAAACAGGAGTGAAAGTGTTTGTGGAAGTCCAGAGAAGTGACTCAACAGGCTACCTAGCTGCAGAACAAGGAGTAGAGCCCACATATCCAGATGGTGTTTTGAGAGGTGCGTAGACAGTGAAATTCAATTAAAGAGAGGATTTTCTCCTCAGCCTCATGACTCAGAACAGCTCCCTAAATACCTCTCTCATCTAATTGGACCCATCCATAGTCCATTCTCAAACATGTGACATTTTCCCCTAAGTAGATGTGATTATCTCTTAGGCATTTGTTGAAAAATAATTCTTAGGTCCATGGTGCTTGCACTTGTGTCTTTTCTATAAAATGTTTGGTCTTACAGGTTTCATGTCATTTAAGCTGCACTTCTCAGCAAGTTAAAAGATTAGCAGTTAATCTTTATTCATTTGGCCTTTGTGAATTTGTATTTAAATTATTTTTTTCAGGATTGGCAAATTATTCTTGTTTCTCCTTTACCAAAAAATAAATGCGATATTTTGTTCAATGACCCCAAAACCAACTTGAAACTTAGGTGGTCATATTGGCTTGCAAAGCAATGTCCCTAATTGTACCAGTCAGTCACACAAGTGGATTCAAGGACCTGCTTTGCCAGATTGACCTGTCACCAAGCTCACAACACATATCCTCCACAAACAACATGTGTTATGTGAAGAAAAATGGTAATTATAAATAAGAACAGGATATAACACACCTTTCATCCACTTTAAATCTCCACAGTTTCATTTTATGTCATTCTCTGAGCAAATCTCTTTGGGATGTGAGCTAGCGTGTTCTTCTCCCATTTGGAATATAAGGCTGGGAATAGAACAATGCTTAACAAATCAGTGAAGCTCGACAGTAATATGTAATTTTAATTCAGTTAGGAAAGAGTTGTATTGCATTGCAACAAGTTGACAAATCATAGCCATCTCTGTAGGGTGTCAGGAATTATCTCCTGGTCAACTTTAATGATAACTAGGGGTCCCTAAGTGGGCTAACATGTGCTGCATTGGAGAGAAGCCAAGGGCTGAGAGTACAGTGCCAACCACGTAATGAATTGCTTGCAGAAATTCCAAAGAGGACTCAGCCACTTATGGATTTCCACACAGCATCTTTTCCCAGCTCCACATTAAGACACAGGATCTTAAAAGTAATTTTTTAAAAGCTGGCTGTGTATTTATTTATATGAAAGTGTTATAAATATCAAAGCTTACAAATACATTAATACATATCACCTTTGTTGAAGCTAGCAAAATGGCTCAAAATTGAGACTGTAGAGAAAAATCCATGAAATAATCACGATAGTCATACCACAAAAGATAGCATAGCTAGGTGGGCCTACCTGGTCGTATCAACACACTTTCAGATAGATGCTTCAAAAAAAAAGGGAAAGCTTGTTACTGGAATCTTATGTGCATTACAGTTTAATTTCTTCTTGTGACAAATGGTGCTCAAAGAAGGATCAATCCGGTTGCATCCTTCAATTTCCCTTTTAGAATGACTTTTGGTTTTCATTACAGTAGGCTATGTTAGCCTTTATTTTGGTGGTTCTCAAATACCTGGTGACTTGAAAGAGTATTATGCTGGTGGCCTTTCATAAAGGTTACTGAACTTTAATCAGGGGTGAGATGAATGAATGTGAATAGGCCTATATACTATTTTTTTTAATTAAAAAAAAAAAAAACAGGGCACTTGATTTAAGAACAAACCTGTTTAAAGGGCAGGATCAGGGGGAAGACAGCCTTACTAGGTTGGAATCTGAATGAGATTCTTGCTGGACAAGGCTGAATTATGGATGCAAAAGCCAAGCAAACTTCCCAGACCTGGAAGTGTCTTGTGTTCCCTTGGGTCTCTTGAGATCTCCAGTATTTAAAAGTAGCAGTTATTGCCATGAACTCTCAAATAAAAATGCTCCTGCCTCTTACTTGTGAATATAATCAACATGCAGCCAGTACATCAGGACCGCAGTTGCTGAATTCATTTACCTAGTTCCCCTTTACAGCGACTATGGACAAGAACCTTTCAGTTGGTTTTGTCATTCTTGGCCAGATTTAACCAAGAAATTTCTTTCACTATCAGCCTCATTTTCTCAGGCATGCTTACAGGGACAAAGTTGTTTTGAGTTGAGTTCTCAGCAAATAAGCATTAATATCAAACTGTGCTAAACTTGTCTCACTTGGTATAAGAACTTCAGCATAAAGAGATTAGTTTATCCTTTGACACCAAGTCTTTTTTTTTTCTTTGAGACAGAGTCTTGCCCTGTCACCCAGGCTGGAATGCATTGGTGTGATCTCAGCTCAGTCACTGCAACCTCCGCCTCCCCGGTTCAAGCAATTCTCCTGCCTCACCCTGCTTAGTAGTTGGGATTACAGGCATGTGCTACCACACTGGGCTAATTTTTGTATATTTATTAGAGACAGGGTTTTGCTATGTTGGCCAGGCTGGTCTCAAACTCCTGACCTCAGGTGATCCACCTGCCTCTGCCTCCCAAAGTGCTGAGATTACAGGTGTAAGCCACTGCGCCTGGCCCCCCTTTTTTTTTTCTTTAAAAAAAAAAAAAAGCTTGGGGGATTAAGTACCCTAAGATAGTGGTCTCTCCCATCAGTTCAATAATGCTGTACAGAACCTCTGGATAAAAAAGCTGTTATTTACACCATAATTGTGATGATGGATTTGACTCCTCAAAACCATCTCTCCCCTTTTTGCCCTTTCCAAAAATCAAAGGCTTTTGTCTCCATGAGTTTTACCTAGTAGGGATTGTAGTTGTCACTGGTCTAGAGTTCCAATACATTTTATATCAGGAACCTCAGTGAGCTACCCAGAATTGGAACTTAACATGGCCCAGCAACTAGGAGAAGAAGGCAAACCTTGAGAAAGCTGAGCCCTCAGGATAGCACAGTCTCACCCTTGTTTAAAATCAAGTCAGGCTAGCCTTTCAGTCACTCTGGTTTTGTAATGATTTGCCTTTTAGGCCTCAGGCCATTTGATTTCTGCAATAGTTTTCTGTTCTTCTCCTACAGGAATACATCCCTGTCCTTTCGGTTGTAACTATTACTAAAACTAGGGCTATGCAAATGACCTGGTTACCATGTAATGAACCTTGTGTACTTATTTTGAGAGAACAATATGTATAGGATATGTTGAGGGGCAGAAAGAAAGACATCAAAAACTGGAACTATTTTAGGTGGCAAATTGTAACGCAAAAAACAAAAGTATACCTTATTTTGTATACGATGTACACTTGGGACAGAGTTTTCTAATATGTTGCCAATGTTTTTGTAGTGTCACCACAGGTCTTTTCTGAAGTGTTTTTCCCATTTGTTATAGAGTATTAATGACTTAGCGTAATTAAGCCCTCAAGTATGTGTGAGAGAGCGCGTGTGAGAAAATACAAAGCCATAGATATTGATTTACTTCACTGACCTGTGTAACTTTATGTCTGGGTTTCGCCATCCAAGATAGATTGTTTTATAGAGAGTGTCACCAAAGACTTTTTCCTTCCAATTTATAGAAGAAAAAAAAAAGAAATTATTAATAAATGACATGACTTTTCATCTGTGTGGTTTTCATTCCATCTTTTCTGTTG